GAGCCTCGCGAGGGAGAGGTCCAACAGCAAGGGTGTGTGTGTGTGTGTGTGTGTGTGTGTGTGTGTGTGTATGTGTGTGTGGTGGTGGGGTGATCAGAAAGGGAGATGGTGCGAGAGTCCAGCTTCCTCTTCCCCCACCCCTTCTGTATCTCCCCCTGTCCACTACCTTCCCTGGTGGTCCGACCTCTCTTGGGATCCAAACTCCCGAGCCCGATGGGGAGGCTTCTGGGCCGCGGGCCGAGAAGCGGGACCAGCACCAGGGAATCCGGGTTTCCAGCCAAGGCGCTTTGCTCTCTTGGGCCTCAGCTTCTCCATCTGTCAGATGGGGGTGGCCGTCTTCTTCCGGCCTTCCTCAAAGCGTGGTGGAGTACTAGGGAGGCGAGGGCGCTTTGTGCACGGCCCGTAGCTGTCCCAAGGAGAGTTCCTCTGGAACTGCGGTCAATGTCACCAACGCCAGCATCTCCCCCAGGGCGCAGCCTGGGCCAGCCCCGCAGCTGCGCCCTGACCCTTGGGGACGCTGGTCGCTTCACCTCTCCCGTTCCTCTCCCCTACTCCTTCCTCTTCTCCCTGTGGTCCCCTCTGCCTTTCTCCATGGCTTCTCAGGCACCGGACAAAAGGCAGCGCCTCTGGCGCTCCCGGGGCTCCGAAAGCACTCGAGCTTCGCGACTGTGGAACTCAGGGGCTCGCGATCTCCACGGAGGGAGGGTTTTACTTTCTGCCGGCAGAGCGGCCTTGAGGCTTGGGTTACAGTGGGCTCGGGTTCCGGGGCGGGCCTCACCGCTCCAGGGCTTCGCAACGGGTGCCCCGGCCCTTCCCCCCCCGCCCACCAGGCTTCTCCCTGGGCTGCAGGAGGGGTTTCTGCGGCGCAGGCGCAAGGATTGCCGCTGCCGGAGGCTGAGCGGCTGCGGCGCTTTGTACCGGCGAAATCTGCTTGGGAGCAGCGATCTGTTTGGCCAGTGGCAGGCGGATGCTCCTCCCCCTGATACGCACGTGGTCTTGTCCCTTGCTGTAGGGGCTTTCTGCTCAGATCTCCAGACTGACCCCAGGGAACGCCCTGGTACGGGGAACCTAGGACTTAACAACTCCAAGGAAGGGAGTGTAGGAGTTGGGGAGGGACAGTGTCCCCATCTGCAATTTCCGGTCATTGACAGGGATTTTAGGCCCCGCTGAGAGCCAGGGATGCATGAATGCGTGGAGGGAAATGAGTTGTAAACAGAGTGTAGGGGAACCTGGCATCTCCATGCTGCTTTGCTGCAGCTAATATGTTTTGCACCCGGGGTACATCATTTTACCTCTGTAAGCCTCAATTTCCTGTCTGTAAAATGGGAAAATTATGCCTAGTGTTCCTGGGATACTGAGCTGGCTTCTCTGTGAAGCTAAAACCTCACCTCTATTTTAAGGCCCAGGTGTCTCTGGCCTCCTGCCCTGGATTAGGGGACTGGCCCCTGGGGTGGTGAAGGTCAGGGCCCCAGCCCCCAACCACAGTGCTGGGGGAGCTGTACCAAGCCTAGGCCACCCTCGCTCTGGATGGCAACTTGAAAGCAGAAAAGATGAGTAGTTTCATAGGACCTGTGGGGTTGGATTTCGCATGCAGAAAATGAACAACGAAGTGGTGGACAAGGTTGGTGTTTTATTCTGCCTGGGAACTTGGGGAGTCCTCCTCCTGACCCCCAGCTTGTCCCCAGGGCTGTGGAGACCTTGGTGCCAGTGGCCCAGCCCTCCAAACACCTGCTGTCTTGGAGGCAATTCTGTGGGGTGACCTGGTGGCCCCAGTGTCAGGCTGCTGTGTGATGAGGGAGCTGCTGTTGGAGTAGAACAGGTCAGCATTAATTAAGGCCGTACCCTTCTGTCCCTGCTGTTCCCTCTGCCAGTTAGGGGGCTCCACCTTAGAGGCCCCCAGGGAGGGCTGGTTCAATGCTAGGATGGAGAGGGTGGCAGGGAGAGGCTTCGTGGTGGGGAAGGCATTGGAGATGGGTCTAGGGGAGTGGACAGGCTTTTGTCTGGGGTAGACTATTCAGGGAGAGGGTACAGCGTGAATAAAGGCTTGGGGTCCGAGATGGAAAAAGTGCTTGGTGCATTCAGGGAGAGGCACTCGGGAAGGATAAACGGAGGCTATGGAAGGAGAGGCAAGAGGGGAGCGGTCCTTGGGCGCGATCCTGGAGGGACAAGAACGTTCCCAGCAGCTTGGGCCGATCCTTGGCCCCCGTCCCACACTCCCTCCCCCCACACCCCCGCAGATGTTCCGGGGAGGCCTCCAGACGCGCGGCCACACACCTGTGGCGCCGCCCGCGGGCCCTGACCGCGCCGTCTTTTTCTTTTAAAGGAGCCCTGAAAACCATACTCTCTGGATCGCGAGAGCGAGGCCAGGGCCCGCCAAGGGCGTGTGCGCAGGGCGGGGGTCGGCGGGGCTGGGCGGGTGGGGGGCGGGGGGCGGGGTGGGAGATCGGAAGGGAAGCGCTTCCTGGTTCGAGCCGAGAGGGGCGAATCCGGCTTCGCTCCGCGCCGCCGGGAGGAGCTGTCTGCAGCCCCCTCCTCCCGCCCTCGCCTCTCCCTCCTCCTTCTCCCGCCCTCCTCGCCGATCCGGGCGGTGCTGGCAGCCGGAGCGGCGGCGGGCGGGCCGAGCAGCCGGGGCAGCCGCGCGTGGGCATCCACGGGCGCCGAGCCTCCGTCCGTGTCTCTATCCCTCCCGGGCCTTTGTCAGCGCGCCCGCTGGGAGCGGGGCCGAGAGCGCCGGTTCCAGTCAGACAGCCCCGCAGGTCAGCGGCCGGGCCGAGGGCGCCAGAGGGGGCCATGTCGTACCAGGGCAAGAAGAGCATCCCGCACATCACGGTAAGCGGCCCCCGCCCCCGCCGCCCCGCGCTAAGGATCCTTAATACTTTGCCTTGCTTTGCAGAGTGACCGACTCCTCATCAAAGGTGGACGGATCATCAACGATGACCAATCCCTTTATGCTGACGTCTACCTGGAGGATGGACTTATCAAGTGGGTTGATCAAAACGGACCTTTTAAGAAACGAACCAAGGCTGTCTCTGTTGTTTGCCTCCAGACAAATAGGAGAGAACTTAATCGTTCCTGGTGGAGTGAAGACCATTGAAGCCAACGGGCGGATGGTTATTCCCGGAGGTATTGATGTCAACACGTACCTGCAGAAGCCCTCCCAGGGGATGACTGCGGCTGATGACTTCTTCCAAGGGACCAGGGCGGCACTGGTGGGCGGGACCACGATGATCAGTGAGTGACACTGTCCCCTGCCTTAGGGACATGAAGCATCATGATGCATATTTCTCTGTCCCAGTTGACCATGTTGTTCCTGAACCTGGGTCCAGCCTACTGACCTCTTTCGAGAAGTGGCACGAAGCAGCTGACACCAAATCCTGCTGTGATTACTCCCTCCACGTGGACATCACAAGCTGGTACGATGGCGTTCGGGAGGAGCTGGAGGTGCTGGTGCAGGACAAAGGTCAGTTAAAGCCTCGGAACGGGGTTTTGGGGCATATTTTTCTATCCTTTCTATCTTGAAACAGGCGTCAATTCCTTCCAAGTCTACATGGCCTATAAGGATGTCTACCAAATGTCCGACAGCCAGGTAGGTCCCTCACACTCACTCTCTCCTCTCTTTCTCACACCAACCCCTGTTTATCTCTCCATAGCTCTATGAAGCCTTTACCTTCCTTAAGGGCCTGGGAGCTGTGATCTTGGTCCATGCAGAAAATGGAGATTTGATAGCTCAGGTGAGTGGCAAGAATTTCCACTCCTTCTACCTTAATCGTTAACTCACTTGTTCTTGTCTTGTAGGAACAAAAGCGGATCCTGGAGATGGGCATCACGGGTCCCGAGGGCCATGCCCTGAGCAGACCTGAAGAGGTAAGGACTCCTCAACTTGGGCATGACTCTGACCCTCCTGTGACACTGTGTGTGCCGTGTTCAGCTGGAGGCCGAGGCGGTGTTCCGGGCCATCACCATTGCGGGCCGGATCAACTGCCCTGTGTACATCACCAAGGTCATGAGCAAGAGTGCAGCCGACATCATCGCTCTGGCCAGGAAGAAAGGTATGCAGCCGGCCCTGGGCCTTCTGGGGGCATTTTAACCAGGCTTATGTTTTCCCCTCCTAAGGGCCCCTAGTTTTTGGAGAGCCCATTGCCGCCAGCCTGGGGACCGATGGCACCCATTACTGGAGCAAGAACTGGGCCAAGGCTGCGGCGTTCGTGACTTCCCCTCCCCTGAGCCCGGACCCTACCACGCCCGACTACTTGACCTCCCTACTGGCCTGGTGAGACCTGTGAGAACGTGGGGCTGGGGGAGGTCTGAACTCTACCTTGTTTTGTCCTTGCCAGTGGGGACTTGCAGGTCACAGGCAGCGGCCACTGTCCCTACAGCACTGCCCAGAAGGCGGTGGGCAAGGACAACTTTACCCTGATCCCCGAGGGTGTCAACGGGATAGAGGAGCGGATGACGGTCGTCTGGGACAAGGCGGTGGTAAGGCTGGATCTCTTCTCAGGAGCATTCTAATGCTCTTCTCATCTGTGGGTCTTGCCTGTAGGCTACTGGCAAAATGGATGAGAACCAGTTTGTCGCTGTCACCAGCACCAATGCAGCCAAGATCTTTAACCTGTACCCAAGGAAAGGGCGGATTGCCGTGGGCTCGGATGCCGACGTGGTCATCTGGGACCCCGACAAGTTGAAGACCATAACAGCCAAAAGTCACAAGTCGGTAAGTCCTGGCCTATTTGTGCTGCTGAGATACCTGGGAAGTAACACTGAGGCTGTTGGTGCAGGCGGTGGAGTACAACATCTTCGAGGGTATGGAGTGCCACGGCTCCCCACTAGTGGTCATCAGCCAGGGCAAGATCGTCTTTGAAGACGGAAACATCAACGTCAACAAGGGCATGGGCCGCTTCATTCCGCGGAAGGCGTTCCCGGAGCACCTGTACCAGCGCGTCAAAATCAGGAATAAGGTGAGTGTGTCTGCAGGGGAGCGGGCCCACCCCGATCAATCACACTCTCCCTTCCTCTGTTTAGGTTTTTGGATTGCAAGGGGTTTCCAGGGGCATGTATGACGGTCCTGTGTACGAGGTACCAGCTACACCCAAATATGCAACTCCCGCTCCTTCAGCCAAATCTTCGCCTTCTAAACACCAGCCCCCACCCATCAGAAACCTCCACCAGTCCAACTTCAGCTTATCAGGTAGGAAAGAGTGGTGGCCCAGGCTCCCCACACCCATCCAGCAGCGATTGGCGCTCTCTTTCAGGTGCCCAGATAGATGACAACAATCCCAGGCGCACCGGCCACCGCATCGTGGCGCCCCCTGGTGGCCGCTCCAACATCACCAGCCTCGGTTGAACGTGGATGCGCGGAGGAGCTAGCCTGAAGGATTCTGGGAATCATGTCCATCCCTTTTCCTGTCAGTGTTTTTGAAACCCACAGTTTTAGTTGGTGCTGATGGAGGGAGGGGGAAGTCGAAGGATGCTCTTTCCCTTTTCTGTTTAGGAAGAAGTGGTACTAGTGTGGTGTGTTTGCTTGGAAATTCCTTGCCCCACAGTTGTGTTCATGCTGAATCCACCTCGGAGCATGGTGTTTTCATTCCCCCTTCCTAGTGAACCACAGGTTTTAGCATTGTCTTGTTCTGTCCCTTCCACTTCTAACTCCACTGGCTCCATGATTCTCTGAGTGGTGGTTCCTTTGCACCCTGTAGATGTTCTAGGATAGTTGATGCATGTTACTAAATTACGTATGCAAGTCTGTGAGTGCGTCTGAGGGGACATCGCCAAGGACTGACTGAGACACGATGCCGAGACCTCAAGCCCTGAGGGGCAGTCCCAAAACCCTTACAGTGAAGATGTTTACTCATTGCCCCCACCTCTGGTCCACACTAGAAAGAAGCTCGCCCCACCTCCACCTGTGAGATCCGTGAATTCTCGGAATGGCAGGGGAAGCCTTGCACTAGGTTGCAGAGAAGCATCCTCCACATCCTGTGTCAGAAACCCTGGTCTCCGTGGCACTTGTAACTCACCGTGCTGTCTTCTGGTCTGTGTGTGTTCTTCAAGCCAGCTCTAGGCTTCAGGCCGAGCCAGGTTCACACTCAGAAAGAGGTCTCCCCATCCCCATTCGGGGCTGACGATGGGGGGCTGATGGCTGCCCCTGCGTGGCCTGAGTCCTGGTCCCTCTGAGGCAGTTGACGGGGCAGTCAGATTTTTAAAGTTTTGTACAAAGTTTTCCTTTGTAATCACTCCCATTTTTACTTAACAACCAACTTGTTGTGGCTCTTATTTCTGAATTCAAAGCTTGTGAAAAAATAAAGAAAATGAACTGCCCACTGACCTGACTAGGGCACTTTCATTTCAGTGGTGGTGTCTGGATTGGGTACGAAT